ATAAAGACCAGGAGGTAGTTCTCATAGGCCACAAAAGCCTGGTCGTCCAAGGCAAGAGAATAGGCTTTAAAGTCCCTGGCTCGGTTAAAAAGCTGGTTGCGTAGATTCCTGTCAATGCTCAGGATCCTCTGCCTTGTGATATCTGGAGATAAGTCAACGCCTTGCAGGACGCTTACATGCTCGGGCAGTACCTCTCTCAGCAACACCTCCATGCACTGGTATACAAAGTCCCCCTCACCCCAGCCGCGACCCTTCAAGGCCAAGAGGCGGCAGAGCCCGAGGCCTGCACGAGCAGCTCTCTCTTCAGGAGTGAAGGAGGCCACGGGCAAGTCGCCCTGACGCAGACGCTCCACCAGGGCCGCGCGCTCGCCGTCCGCCACATACCGCTCGTAGTATTCGTGCTCAGCCTCGTAGTGGCGCCTGACGTCGCGTTCGCGGGTAGCTACGATGAGGCGGCGACAGACCAGGCACAGGGCCCCATCGCCCTCCGGAGGCTCCACCACCAAATAACGCTGGGTCCACTCGGGCCGGAAAACTAGAGCCTCGTCGACTTCCATCTTGCTTCTTTTGGGCGTCATCCACATTCTGCGGGAGGCCACAAGAGCAGGGCCAACGTTAGAAAGGCCGCAAGGGGAGAGGAGGAGCCTGAGAAGCGCCAAGCACCTCCTCCGCTCTGCGCCAGATCACCTCAGCAGAGGCACACAAGCCCGGTTCCGGCATCTCTGCTCCTATTGGCTGGATATTTCGTATTCCCCGAGCTCCTAAAAACGAACCAATAGGAAGAGCGGACAGCGATCTCTAACGCGCAAGCGCATATCCTTCTAGGTAGCGGGCAGTAGCCGCTTCAGGGAGGGACGAAGAGACCCAGCAACCCACAGAGTTGAGAAATTTGACTGGCATTCAAGCTGTCCAATCAATAGCTGCCGCTGAAGGGTGGGGCTGGATGGCGTAAGCTACAGCTGAAGGAAGAACGTGAGCACGAGGCACTGAGGTGATTGGCTGAAGGCACTTCCGTTGAGCATCTAGACGTTTCCTTGGCTCTTCTGGCGCCAAAATGTCGTTCGTGGCAGGGGTTATTCGGCGGCTGGACGAGACAGTGGTGAACCGCATCGCGGCGGGGGAAGTTATCCAGCGGCCAGCTAATGCTATCAAAGAGATGATTGAGAACTGGTACGGAGGGAGTCGAGCCGGGCTCACTTAAGGGCTACGACTTAACGGGCCGCGTCACTCAATGGCGCGGACACGCCTCTTTGCCCGGGCAGAGGCATGTACAGCGCATGCCCACAACGGCGGAGGCCGCCGGGTTCCCTGACGTGCCAGTCAGGCCTTCTCCTTTTCCGCAGACCGTGTGTTTCTTTACCGCTCTCCCCCGAGACCTTTTAAGGGTTGTTTGGAGTGTAAGTGGAGGAATATACGTAGTGTTGTCTTAACTGATAAATTATTTTCTGTTTGATTTGCCAGTTTAGATGCAAAATCCACAAGTATTCAAGTGATTGTTAAAGAGGGAGGCCTGAAGTTGATTCAGATCCAAGACAATGGCACCGGGATCAGGGTAAGTAAAACCTCAAAGTAGCAGGATGTTTGTGAGGCTATTTAAAGGTATTCTTGGCTTACAGAACAATATACGCAAAGACTATTAAATGGAAGCATACCTGACATGTTAAAGGACTATCAAGGAGGCCAGTTTGTCTAGAGGCTGAAAAGGAAAGAGTAATAGGAGATGAGGTCTGAGTGAAAACACGTAAATCCTTGTGGGCCAAGGTAAAATCTTTAGCTTTTTTTCTGAATATGGTGATTATTTACTCATCTTTTTGGTATCTAACAGAAAGAAGATCTGGATATTGTATGTGAAAGGTTCACTACTAGTAAACTGCAGTCCTTTGAGGATTTAGCCAGTATTTCTACCTATGGCTTTCGAGGTGAGGTAAGCTAAAGATTCAAGAAATGTGTAAAATATTTCTTTCAGTCTATTTTCTTTTCTTCCTTAGGCTTTGGCCAGCATAAGCCATGTGGCTCATGTTACTATTACAACGAAAACAGCTGATGGAAAGTGTGCATACAGGTATAGTGCTGACTTCTTTTACTCATATATATCTGGATATTAATTTGTTATATTTTCTCATTAGAGCAAGTTACTCAGATGGAAAACTGAAAGCCCCTCCTAAACCATGTGCTGGCAATCAAGGGACCCAGATCACGGTAAGAATGGTACATGGGAGAGTAAATTGTTGGAATTTACAAGAAAAATCAATCTTCTGTTCAGGTGGAGGACCTTTTTTACAACATAGCCACGAGGAGAAAAGCTTTAAAAAATCCAAGTGAAGAATATGGGAAAATTTTGGAAGTTGTTGGCAGGTACAGTCCAAAATCTGGGAGTGGGTCTCTGATCTTTTCTTACTCTTTTGTTTTTCTTTTCCAGGTATTCAGTACACAATGCAGGCATTAGTTTCTCAGTTAAAAAAGTAAGTTCTTGGTTTATGGGGGATGGTTTTGTAATCCTTGTGTCTTCTGCTGTTTGTTTATCAGCAAGGAGAGACAGTAGCTGATGTTAGGACACTACCCAATGCCTCAACCGTGGACAATATTCGCTCCATCTTTGGAAATGCTGTTAGTCGGTATGTCGATAACCTATATAAAAAAATCTTTTTTTCAAAAGCTTCAGAATCTCTTTTCTAATAGAGAACTGATAGAAATTGGATGTGAGGATAAAACCCTAGCCTTCAAAATGAATGGTTACATATCCAATGCAAACTACTCAGTGAAGAAGTGCATCTTCTTACTCTTCATCAACCGTAAGTTAAAAAGAACCACATGGGAAATCCACTTTGAACTGGTTGCTTTCTTTTTATTGTTTAGATCGTCTGGTAGAATCAACTTCCTTGAGAAAAGCCATAGAAACAGTGTATGCAGCCTATTTGCCCAAAAACACACACCCATTCCTGTACCTCAGGTAATGTAGCACCAAACTCCTCAACCAAGACTAAGGTAATTGTTCTCTCTTATTTTCCTGACAGTTTAGAAATCAGTCCCCAGAATGTGGATGTTAATGTGCACCCCACAAAGCATGAAGTTCACTTCCTGCACGAGGAGAGCATCCTGGAGCGGGTGCAGCAGCACATCGAGAGCAAGCTCCTGGGCTCCAATTCCTCCAGGATGTACTTCACCCAGGTCAGGGCGCTTCTCATCCAGCTACTTCTCTGTATATTTTTTTTTTTTTTTTTTTTTAATACAGACTTTGCTACCAGGACTTGCTGGCCCCTCTGGGGAGATGGTTAAATCCACAACAAGTCTGACCTCGTCTTCTACTTCTGGAAGTAGTGATAAGGTCTATGCCCACCAGATGGTTCGTACAGATTCCCGGGAACAGAAGCTTGATGCATTTCTGCAGCCTCTGAGCAAACCCCTGTCCAGTCAGCCCCAGGCCATTGTCACAGAGGATAAGACAGATATTTCTAGTGGCAGGGCTAGGCAGCAAGATGAGGAGATGCTTGAACTCCCAGCCCCTGCTGAAGTGGCTGCCAAAAATCAGAGCTTGGAGGGGGATACAACAAAGGGGACTTCAGAAATGTCAGAGAAGAGAGGACCTACTTCCAGCAACCCCAGGTATGGCCTTTTGGGAAAAGTACAGCCTACCTTAATGATCTGCACTTCCTTTTCTTCATTGCAGAAAGAGACATCGGGAAGATTCTGATGTGGAAATGGTGGAAGATGATTCCCGAAAGGAAATGACTGCAGCTTGTACCCCCCGGAGAAGGATCATTAACCTCACTAGTGTTTTGAGTCTCCAGGAAGAAATTAATGAGCAGGGACATGAGGGTACGTAAACGCTGTGGCCTGCCTGGGATGCACCTGTTTTTTGGTTTTATTTTTTGTTTTGCAGTTCTCCGGGAGATGTTGCATAACCACTCCTTCGTGGGCTGTGTGAATCCTCAGTGGGCCTTGGCACAGCATCAAACCAAGTTATACCTTCTCAACACCACCAAGCTTAGGTAAATCAGCTGAGTGTGTGAACAAGCAGAGCTTTCCTTAAAGTCACTTCATTTTTATTTTCAGTGAAGAACTGTTCTACCAGATACTCATTTATGATTTTGCCAATTTTGGTGTTCTCAGGTTATCGGTAAGTTTAGATCCTTTTCACTTCTGAAATTTGCTTGCTCCTTCATGTTCTTGCTTCTTCCTAGGAGCCAGCACCGCTCTTTGACCTTGCCATGCTTGCCTTAGATAGTCCAGAGAGTGGCTGGACAGAGGAAGATGGTCCCAAAGAAGGACTTGCTGAATACATTGTTGAGTTTCTGAAGAAGAAGGCTGAGATGCTTGCAGACTATTTCTCTTTGGAAATTGATGAGGTGTGACAGCCATTCTTATACTTCTGTTGTATTCTTGTTCCCTTGTCCTTTTTCCTGCAAGCAGGAAGGGAACCTGATTGGATTACCCCTTCTGATTGACAACTATGTGCCCCCTTTGGAGGGACTGCCTATCTTCATTCTTCGACTAGCCACTGAGGTCAGTGATCAAGCAGATACTAAGCATTTCGGCTATTTTGAGGTATTGAATTTCTTTGGACCAGGTGAATTGGGACGAAGAAAAGGAATGTTTTGAAAGCCTCAGTAAAGAATGCGCTATGTTCTATTCCATCCGGAAGCAGTACATATCTGAGGAGTCGACCCTCTCAGGCCAGCAGGTACAGTGGTGATGCACACTGGCACCCCAGGAGGGAGGCTTATGACATCTAATGTGTTTTCCAGAGTGAAGTGCCTGGCTCCATTCCAAACTCCTGGAAGTGGACTGTGGAACACATTGTCTATAAAGCCTTGCGCTCACACATTCTGCCTCCTAAACATTTCACAGAAGATGGAAATATCCTGCAGCTTGCTAACCTGCCTGATCTATACAAAGTCTTTGAGAGGTGTTAAATATGGTTATTTATGCACTGTGGGATGTGTTCTTCTTTCTCTGTATTCCGATACAAAGTGTTGTATCAAAGTGTGATATACAAAGTGTACCAACATAAGTGTTGGTAGCACTTAAGACTTATACTTGCCTTCTGATAGTATTCCTTTATACACAGTGGATTGATTATAAATAAATAGATGTGTCTTAACATAATTTCTTATTTAATTTTATTATGTATATATTGT